CACGTGCCCCACAACCTGCCCGTCTGCATGCTCCCCCTAGAGGTTTGAGCAGCGGAGCACCAAAGAAGCAAGCCACACCCCCATTGTTACCGGTAGAAGGTGTCCAGGTTCTTGGCGTCTTGAACAAAGAATTGGACAAAACGCACAAAGCAAGGAAGGAATGAAGGGATTTACTGAAAATGAAAGTATACTCCACAGTGTGGGAGTGGGCCGAGCACAGGGGCTCAAAGACCCCGTTACAAATTTTTTGGGAGTTTAAATATCCCTTAGAGGATTCCATTGGTTACTTAGAGTACGCCCTGTGTAAATGAAGAGGATGAAGTAAGGTTACAAAGTCGTTTATGGTGTACACCCTATGGAGAGGATATTTCCTGTTATAGCCGAAGTGCGAATCGGCCTTATGTTCCCTACCTCCAGACCCTATTTTCCTGCCTCACCATCGCATGCCCTGCAAGGGGGATAAGGAAACTATTACCATTTCAGTATCAAGGAAATGAAACTTACCAGATCGTCACATCTGGACAATGAGACACCAGATCCCTCACCCACCATGATTCCCTAAACGACCACCTGATTCCTGTTGACCAACTCCTCTTCCTTACCCCTCCCTAATTCCTGATTTCCTGCAAGTAGTCACATTTCTTTCTTGCTATGTAAACCCTTGATTCTAGTTGGTTGGGGAGACAGATTTGAGACTGATCTCCTCGGCTGCAGCACCAGATTAAAGCCTTCCTCCCTGGCAATTCTCATTGTTTCAGTGATTGGCATTCTGTGCCAGGAGCAGCTGGATCTAGACGGAACCCCTGGCCTTTTAGTAACACATGTGGATCTGGCCCTGCCCGCCTCCCCGCTGTCTGTACTGATCTGAGTACATTCAAGTACCTGCGCATGCCCAGAACGCACCAAGCATTCTGTCCTCTGGCAGCCTCCTTCGGACCATCCAGATGTCACCTCCTTCAGGAAGCCCTCCCTGGTGGCCCCGCCCTTTGGGAGCACAAAACCCTTTATGCTCCCAAAGCCCAACGCCTTTATCATGTGCTGATGCTACTCTGCTTCTTCGCTGGCCCGGCAGGCCGGTGCACACTTTGTAGGAGCGGGCTTTGTCATAATCTTCTTTGTAGCCCCAGCCCTAGCTCAGCAGCGGAGCCCCTCAAACCTCGGGAACTCCTCCCTGCAAAGGAGCCAGGACGCCCTCCCTCAGGCTGCCTTTAACCAGGGCAGGGTGACAAAGGACCTCCACAGAGTAGGCGGTCACTGCCTTAGCAGTGAGGCCTCAGGGCCCGGGCAGGCACAGCCAGCGGGACTCGAAGCAGGCTGGCGCCGAGGCTCGTGTAGCCGCCTCACAGCTGCAGGCGGACTGTAAGTGCGCGCGCGGTCGCCATGGCAGCGCAGCCGCCGCGGCCAGTGGGTGAGAGGAGCATGGGGAGCTCCCGGGAGGCCGCCCGTGCGCCGGCCAGGTCCCCGGCTTGGGCCTCCACTCAGGCCAGTACTCCGGGCGCGGCCCTGGCGGTCCAGCGCGGTAAGAAGTAGGGAGCACGTCTGCGCGGCCTGTATATGTGATAGAGGATGCATATATTTTTCAGAATCTCCAGAATCTGGTCTCCAGAAACATTATTCTAATCTGTGTATGGAAAAATCCCAGAAAATTAATCCTTTTATATTGCATATACTCCAAGAAGTGGATGAAGAAATTAAAAAGGGGTAAGAAAGACAAATACTTGATTACATTAATATTTTTTTTTTTTTTTTTTTTGTATTTTAACAGGCTAGCAGCAGGAATCACATTAAACATTGCTGGTAACAATCGCTTAGTGCCAGTAGAAAGAGTTACAGGTGAAGATTTTTGGATTCTTTCCAAAATTTTAAAGAATTGTCTGTATATTAATGGTATGTTTCCATAAGAATCAATACCTCCTGCTTGAATATCCACTTCTATTCATCTGTGCTTCAGGTTTGGATGTTGGATATAACCTTCTATGTGATGTTGGTGCATACTATGCTGCGAAACTGCTTCAGGTATTATTTTACTACAAAATGTCCTTAGTTCCAATAATGTGTAATAGCTTCTTTTCTCTTATAGAAACAACTTAATCTCATTTACTTAAACCTCATGTTTAATGATATTGGGCCCGAAGGTGGAGAATTGATTGCTAAAGTGCTACATGTAAGCATTTATGTATTTCAAACTAACATTGTCAATTATTAAATAAGTTTTTTTTCCTTTTCAGAAGAATCGGACTCTGAAATACCTAAGAATGACTGGAAACAAAATTGAAAATAAAGGTGGAATGTTTTTTGCTGCAATGCTGCAAATTAATTCATCATTAGAGAAATTAGATCTGGGTGACTGTGATCTGGTGAGTAAACTGGTTATGAGAAAATCATCCAGTCTGTTTCCTTAATGAATTTACCTGTTTTTAGGGAATGCAAAGTGTGATAGCATTTGCTACAGTACTAACTCAAAACCAAGCAATTAAGGCAATAAACCTAAACCGACCTATACTGTACAGTGAACAGGTATGTATTCAAAGTGATGGTAGTTAATATAATATTTTAGAAATAAGATTTTATCCACTTTTAGGAAGAGTCTACAGTCCATGTAGGCCGCATGTTGAAAGAAAATCACTGTCTTGTTGCACTACACATGTGTAAGCATGATATAAAAAACAGTGGTATACAACAGTTATGTGATGCACTGTATCTGAACAGTAGCCTGCGCTACCTTGATGTCAGCTGGTAAGTGATAATTTACACATTAATAATTCAAAATTTTCAAATATAACTATTTTTCCTTTGCCAGCAACAAAATAACTCATGATGGAATGGTGTATTTGGCTGATGTACTGAAAAGCAACACTACCCTGGAAGTAATAGATCTTTCCTTTAACAGAATAGAAAATGCAGGCGCAAACTATCTCAGTGAAACTCTTACTTCACACAACAGGAGTCTTAAAGCGTTAGTATGGTTTTATATTTAATCAAAATAACAGAAAAGCAAATTTTTAAATACTAACCTCAATCCCCTTAACTCTTAAGATTATAATGAAATATGAAAACTCAGCTTCTAAACTGACATAGTATTAAGTTACAGTAAACATTTACATTTCTATTTTTCAAATGTAATGTCTTTTACAATTAGACTGATTCTATTAACGATTCCTTCAAATTAATGAGAAAATTTGCATTGCTTATATTACTTATCCTGAATTCTAATAGAAAACTCAGAAGCATTCAATATGATCAAGACTTTTAAAAGTAAGAATGAACTAAAGAATAAAATACTTGGATGCATTTATCCAGAAAAATATATCTGCTATCCACCCAAACATTTACTGAATAATATAAAACAGAAGACTTTCAAAATGTAGTTAGCTCTACTAAGTACCTTAAGGATCTAATTAGAAAACTAAGTTTCTTGGATTTTAGGAATTAAATGGTCAGTATTTTTACCACTACATTACAACATACTGAAGAATAATGCTAAGACTACACAAGAAAGTGTTTGTAATAAATGTTGCTAATTTTTGTATTCTTTCCTTGTGGAATTATTGGTTTCAGGTTGTCAGTAGTCAGCAACAACATAGAGGGAGAAGGACTTGTTGCACTTTCACAATCAATGAAAACAAATCTCACTTTCTCTCATATCTACATTTGGGGAAACAAATTTGATGAGGCTACGTGTATAGTAAGTTTTAAGTTTTTTCCTTCACTGAAGGCTTTTTCTGGGATCATCTCTGTAACATCAGATATTATTTACAGGTGCCTCAGAAATGGTTACACAGTGAGACACTGCAGTTTTGATAATTAACATAAGTCTTAAAATTAACTACTAGAGAGTTTGGTGGTTCAAATAACCAAAGATATTAAAACTATGTATTAGTATTACACATCACTGAATGACACAGTTCTAATTCCTCTAAGGTTAAGAAAAATCATAATTATTGATCAGATGTAGCAAAATTTCTGATCTGCTCCCTAATAATTATACCAAAATATGGAATGGGAGAGATAGAGTACAAGCTATCAAAATATTTGGCATGTTGCTCACATAAATACAGACAGCCTTTGATACTACTTTCAAAACAGAAATAATGGTAACAGTTTTCATTTGGAAAGAACGAGGGGGAAAAAGTAGATGTTAAAATTCTCAAAATTTGCAAAAGGACTAACAAAAATTCCACCACTAAAAAGAGTAATAAAACATAGAGTGTTGTCTAAACCACCCTCCCAAAAAAACCAACCCTTACTTTTAGAAAAACATCCATAATTCTTTAGGTTCTACACATCAGTAGCTGAATAAGTTGAGTCTGGAACTGGAACTAATGATGAATGACAAGCTAAAGCAAAAACCAACTTGACTTTTAAATCTTTTAATGTCTAAATTTCCATCTTTCTCCATATTGCCAACCTTACTGACAAACCAGTTCAACGTATTTGTATGACTCTGTTACATAGATACTAAGGATCGTGGCTCATGCCTGTAATCCCAGCACTTTGGGAGGCTAAGGCGGGGGGATCACGAGGTCAAGAGATTGAGACCATCCTGGCCAACATGGTGAAACCCCATCTCTACTAAAAGTACAAAAATTAGCTGGGTGTGGTGGTGCGCTGGGCCTGTAGTCCCAGCTATTCGGGAGGCTGAGGCAGGAGAATCTCTTGAACCCAGGAGGCAGGGGTTGCAGTGAGCCGAGATCGTGCCACTGCACTCCAGCTTGGCGACAGAGCAAGACTCTGTCTCAAAAAAAAAAAAAAAGTATAAAAATTCTACAATGAAGAAATAATTAATAGGTCCGCATCCAATACTATGGAATTGTCTGTTTTAGCCTAAATCTGTAGATTAGATTCAGGGGGGTCATGAACTCTATATAATTGTATGTCCAAATCTGGGATTCCCTTAATTTTTCTGAGGAATGGGTAACTAGCTATCAGCAGATTTTTGAGAATGTATACAATAGGCCTCCTACCGAGCCCCCCTACCTATTCCAATTTATGAACATCTGTGGGACTTGAAAATTTTGACCATAGGAGCTTTGGTCCACAAAATTGGTAGTATAGAAAATCAACTCTAGGAGTCACAAAATGACAAAACATGTCTAATACATTAAAAGTTAGAAATAAGTTTTGCAATATTATAATTTCATTCTGTGTAATTAAATGAATAAAAATCTATTTACAATACCTGGAAAATATTAAAATTCAGCAATGTTATTCAGAATATTTTATTTTAAACTACAAATTAGCACAGCTAATTTGAATATTTAAATTTCCGTAAGCACTGTAAATTGAATACATTTTTTCTTAATGATATAGTTTTTTTCCTAAAAATCCTAGGCATATTCAGACTTAATTCAAATGGGTTGTCTAAAACCAGACAATACAGATGTGGAGCCATTTGTGGTAGATGGACGTGTATATCTTGCAGAAGTCTCCAATGGCCTTAAAAAGCATTATTATTGGACATCAACTTATGGAGAATCTTATGACCACTCATCTAATGCAGGTTTTGCTCTTGTTCCAGTAGGTCAACAGCCATGAAAAAGTAGCTGTAAAATAATTTTCATACACTTGTCTTATTGTTTCACAGAGATTAATATTCTATAGCCTATTTTCTTTTATAAATTAAAACAAGTTACTTTTTTCAAATGTGTAAAAGATAATGACTGTATTAAACTTTGTATAACTGTCTATTGTGAAAAACTGAGTAGGGTAATTTTTTAAAAGAAATTTTACAATATAGAGACTAAAATTCTAACCCTGGAGAAAGAGACCAAGGAACTAGACTAAATTTCTTTTTATAATGAAAATATAACCAAGTAGTGAAATAGCGTACAAGTAAAGGTCATTGTAGGTATCTAACTGAAAGTTATTAAGTAGTATTAATAAAAAGGTTTGTGGTAGAAAATTACCAGTGACTTTCAAAGGGTTTCAAAGTTCAGAAGTTGAAAAAGTATTCTACCTATCCTATTTACGTGTTACAGACAGGTGTTACTAACAATTTCATAAATACAGGCAAATATATATAAACATATACATACCCCTTTCCCAACAAGCCAGTGCTGCCAGCTCTCCCACTCTCCTCTCATAACCACTATCCTGACTTCTAACCCCACAGAGTAGTTTTGCCTGTTCTTGACCTTTATATAAATGGAAGCATACAGTATACACTCTCTTTGTGTCTGGCTTCTTTTGTTCAACATTA